GTGTCCAGGCCTGGAAAGCGCCCAGCTGCTACTGAGGCCAGGGCTGCAGCCAGGCTGCCCCTCCCCCAGGTCTGGCTTTGGATGCTCATCTGAACACCGTCTCAGCTGCCTTCGCCCCTCCCTCGGCTCCTTTTGGCTGAGGAATCTCTCCATGGCTGCAGGCAGGGCCATTGTTGCCATTCTACAGATAGGGAAAGTGCGGCTGGGGGAGCTCTGACAGCCTGTCCCTCCCCGGGGCCTTCTGTGATGCTGCTGAGGGCCTCTGTTGTGCTGGGGTCTGGGTTGGAGCTGGGGGTAATGGAGATGAACCTGCCAGGCACAGTGGGTGCCCCAGGGCCCCCACCCCCGCAGCCTATGCCATCCCTCCATAGAGGGGCCTCAGGTTGCTGTCTCTCTCCTTCCCACTATCGTCCGCACAGCACTGCCATCTCCCCACACCCTCCAGGAAGTTCAGGTCGCCATCATAAACAACTCTATGTGCAACCACCTCTTCCTCAAGTACAGTTTCCGCAAGGACATCTTTGGAGACATGGTTTGTGCTGGCAATGCCCAAGGCGGGAAGGATGCCTGCTTCGTGAGTGTCCTTGCCACCACTCCCAGCCCAGGCCCAGGCTGACCTCAGCCCCGCTGCTCCCCAGGGTGACTCAGGTGGACCCTTGGCCTGTAACAAGAATGGACTGTGGTATCAGATTGGAGTCGTGAGCTGGGGAGTGGGCTGTGGTCGGCCCAATCGGCCCGGTGTCTACACCAATATCAGCCACCACTTTGAGTGGATCCAGAAGCTGATGGCCCAGAGTGGCATGTCCCAGCCAGACCCCTCCTGGCCGCTACTCTTTTTCCCTCTTCTCTGGGCTCTCCCACTCCTGGGGCCGGTCTGAGCCTACCTGAGCCCATGCAGCCTGGGGCCACTGCCAAGTCAGGCCCTGGTTCTCTTCTGTCTTGTTTGGTAATAAACACATTCCAGTTGATGCCTTGCAGGGCATTCTTCAAAAGCAGTGGCTTCATGGACAGCTCATTCTCTCTT